AGTGTGTGTGTATGTGAGAGTGTGAGTGTGTTTGTGTGTGTTTGTGTGTGGGTGTGTGAATGTTTGTGTGTGTGTGTGTATGTGCATGAACGTGTTTGTGAATGTGTGTATGTGTTTGTGTGTACGTGTGTGTATGTGTTTGTGAAAGTGTTTGTGAATGTGTGTGTGAGTGTGTATATGTGAGTGTATGTGCATGAACGTGTTTGTTTGTGAATGTGTTTGTGTGTATGTGTGAGTGTGAATGTGTGGGTGTGTGTGAATATGTGTGCATGTGAGTGTGTATGTGAGTGTGTGTTTGTGAATGTGTGTGGGTGTGTGAATGTGTGTTTGTGTGTATGCGAGTGTGTTTGTGAATGTGTGGGTGTGTTTGTGTGTTTGTGAATGTGTGTGGCTGAGTGTGTTTGTGTGTGTTTGTGAATGTGTGTGGGTGAGTGTTTGTGTGAGTGTGTATGTGAGTGTGTTTGTGAATGTGTGTGGGTGAGTGTGTTTGTGTGAGTGTGTATGTGAGTGTGTGTTTGTGAATGTGTGTGGGTGAGTGTGAGTGTGTGTATGTGAGTGTGTGTTTGTGAATGTGTGTGGGTGAGTGTGTGTGGGTGTGAGTGTGTATGTGAGTGTGAGCGTGTGTGTGTTTAGAGTCTGCACTCTGTGTGGATCAGGAAAGGGGTCCTTGCAGGCTCGCTGAGTCCCTGCTCTGTGCCCAGCCCCGAGTTGGCTCCAATGGGGCTATATAGAAAGGAAGGCATGGCCGGAGGACCTCTGTGTCAAGTTGAGGACACATTTCCAAGACTAGGAACCATTCAGGGACTCTGGAGTCACGATGACAACTCCCCTTCCCTCAGCCCCGAAGCCCAGGCCTGGACCTCCAAGGGACTCAGGGAAGGGACTCAGGAAAGGGGAGTTCCCCCTGGCAGCCTCCTCGTGGGCACCACCGAGGGTGAGAGGAGCCAGCTCAGCGGGTCCCACCCCCAGGGTTGCCCACCTTGACCACAAGGAAAGGAGGGAGGAGTTATTGGGCCTTCCACTAGGAGGAGACCCGGGGAAGTGAGAGTCGGGGATCAGTCCTGCAAGCTACGGAGTCACTACAGGGAGAGGTCTCATCACTAGAAATAGCCGAAGAACCTGCAGCCTCAACCAGCGTTAAGGAGGACGTGCCGTTTCTAGGGAGTCTTAGTCGGGGCTCACCAGCTTCCTGCATTTTCTGACCGGCTCCAGGAATAGAACCAAAAGAAGCTGAACAAGGAAGCAGCGCGGCACCAAGAAAAGCAGAAGTCGGGGCCTTGGAGGCGTGACTTTCCCCTCGGGTCCAGGTAGGGCCTGGAGCTGCTGCAAGTGCCGCCTGGAGGAGCTGGGACTCTGGCTTGTGTTTTCCAGGATGTTTTGCTCTGAGCAAATGCAGGACCGTGGCGGGCCCCGTGGGGGGATCCCTGAGTGTGCAGTGTCCCTATGAGAAGGAACACAGGACCCTCAACAAATACTGGTGCAGACCACCACAGATTTTCCTATGTGACAAGATTGTGGAGACCAAAGGGTCAGCAGGAAAAAGGAACGGCCGAGTGTCCATCAGGGACAGTCCTGCAAACCTCAGCTTCACAGTGACCCTGGAGAATCTCACAGAGGAGGATGCAGGCACCTACTGGTGTGGGGTGGATACACCATGGCTCCGAGACTTTCATGATCCCGTTGTCGAGGTTGAGGTGTCCGTGTTCCCGGGTGAGCCCCTCCTTCCCTCAGCGCCTAAATAGTCCCTGGGTCTGACTTGTGGTTTTGCCACCAGCATCAACGTCAATGACACCTGCAAGTATCACTGCGGCCAAGACCTCAACAATCACAACTGCATTTCCACCTGTATCATCCACTACCCTGTTTGCAGTGGGTGCCACCCACAGTGCCAGCATCCAGGAGGAAACTGAGGAGGTGGTGAACTCACAGTAAGCACCCTAGCCCCTGAGACATGGAGGGGGCCCCGCCCTTACCATCCTGTGCCTCCTCCAGGCTCCCGCTGCTCCTCTCCCTGCTGGCATTGTTGCTGCTTCTGTTGGTGGGGGCCTCCCTGCTAGCCTGGAGGATGTTTCAGAAATGGATCAAAGGTGAGTTGGCTCCCCACACCCCTCTGCCCCACATTCAACCTCCTTCCTCTCCTCTTGTCTCTAGCTGGTGACCATTCAGAGCTGTCCCAGAACCCCAAGCAGGTAAGGGGGCTTTAGCAGGAGGTGTATCAGGTGGACACCCACCTGGGACCTCCTGCCCACCCAGGCTGCCACGCAGAGTGAGCTGCACTACGCAAATCTGGAGCTGCTGATGTGGCCTCTGCAGGAAAAGCCAGCACCACCAAGGGAGGTGGAGGTGGAATACAGCACTGTGGTAAGTGCAGGAGCCCGGCTTTTGGGCATGCGCAAGTCTTCAGTTTCTTGGTTTCTCTCTGCAGGCCTCCCCCAGGGAAGAACTTCACTATGCCTCGGTGGTGTTTGATTCTAACACCAACAGGATAGCTGCTCAGAGGCCTCGGGAGGAGGAACCAGATTCAGATTACAGTGTGATAAGGAAGACATAGGCTTTTGTCCTGCCTCGCCATCGGAGCTCTCATGGGCCCCAGGAAGTCCAGGGACAGCTCCCTTATACCTGGCCCACGTCCTTCTCAGCCTGCCCTCGACAACAGTGACCAACAGACAGGCAGCTGGGTTTCCCAGGCCATCCCTCTGTTGCCATCAGCTTGATTGGCTTCCCCGAGGGCCAGCAGGGCTGGGGGCTCCGGAGAGCAGCAGGAAGCACTCCCAGCCACCAGTGCCTGTCACCTCTTTCCCCTTTGCCCCTGCTTCATCCCAGCTCTGTGTGTGGAGGACAAAGCTTCTTCCTGCGTGGCTCCAGGAAAAGATGTGGCTCACGTAGGTGGCACCTGCCAATAGCTTTGTCAATCACAGCCCCATAGGAACGTCTGGAATTGCTTGGGAGTTGGGGAGAACTGTCAAGAAGAGTGAAGAGAGTGCCAAAGCGGAGATCTGTTCACCTGGGGGCCATGGAGGGGGGACCCACTAAAGATCAAGATCAAAGATTCTCCCCATCTCACAGACAAGGAAACTGAGGCCAGAGGGAGGAGAGAATTGCTCATGGCTCCAGAACTGGTGGCAAGTTTCTCTGGACTCTTAGGTTTATTTTTAATATGAAATATAAAAACAGTTTCAAATATCTTATTGAGGGAGAAGTAAAAACTTATTTAAACAATGCCTGCTATGTGTCTGCAATCCTCTGCAAAAGAAA